CCAGCTTGGGCGACAGGGCGAGACTCCGTCTCAAAAAAAAAAAAAATGTAAACACACATTCCCTTTAACCCAGCAGAACATGGGAACCCAAGGGCATTCAGCCTGTGGCGCGACCAGGCGGCCTGACTTGAGCTCACGTAGAAATTCGGCATTTTTGAACCAAGAGACAGCACTTGGGATCCGGAATGTCTGGACTTGGGCACGGCGCTGTGGAGCTGGCGCCGTTGGGAGCCATGCGAGTTCTGGGTCGGTAGGTCACCTCAGAGGTGGGGAGAAGGTTCTCTGAGACCGACATGGGGGCTAGTGCTGGCACCACCGGACATGGGGCATTTCAGACACAGGGCGAGCACATTCCCTAGTTACCAGGGTTCATTCGAGTCAGTCACGTCACAGGCTGGCAATGGGCTAACTCCTCCTCAACAATCACACGGGGCTTGCCTCATAGAATGTTTTAAAAAAGGAAAGGAGGCTGGCGCAGGCGCCAACCGTCTCAGAACCCTGAGCACTGCCCCACCCCCACCCTGCCCGCCATAGCCTGGGCTGTTGTGGGGGAGGGGTGACCATTTATCACGAAACAAAAAATTGCGCCACAGCAGCTCCCTCCCTCCCCCACCTTTACGGTTGCAGCTGCACGTCCCACGTGCAGCACCACCCCCTGACACGTGCGGCACCACCCCCTGACACGTGCGGCACCACCCCCTGACACGTGCGGCACCACCCCCTGACACGTGCGGCACCACCCCCTGACACGTGCGGCACCACACAGCTAGTGCCGGAACTTTTTGTGCAGAGAAAGAAGACCCTGCACCCGCGCGGAGGGAGCCCTTTTGAGATTGCAGGAGAGAAGATGAGAATGGGACTATTTTCAATAACTGTGCACATGCAAGTCACAAACATTCCAGATCCCTTGACTTGCTTGCGGAGGGAGCGGCCGGCGGAGGGAGCGGCAGGTGGAGGGAGTGGCACGAGGCATGCGGAGGGAGCTGCACCGACATCACATAAACGCACTGGGCAGCTCGCAGGCGCCATTCGCTCTTCAGACGCCGGAGACGTAGGAGTGGGTCTTCAGACTCCAAAGGGGTTGGACTAATGGCGGATGCTGAGGCGAGGGCTGAGTTCCCGGAGGAGGCCAGACCTGACAGGGGCACCTTGCAGGTGTTGCAAGATATGGCCAGCCGCTTGCGAATCCATTCCATCAGGGCCACATGCTCCACGAGCTCCGGGTAAGTTCTCCTCATTGAAGTCTGGGTCATGCGAGAAATGACCAGTGTCATGTCTGTCTTTCAGCCACCCTACATCATGTAGCAGTTCTTCTGAGATCATGTCTGTGCTGTTCTTCTACATCATGAGGTACAAGCAGTCAGATCCAGAGAATCCGGACAACGACCGATTTGTCCTCGCAAAGGTATGCCGGTGGGGAGCCCAGGGCTGCTGTGGCGTCTGGGCTCACTGGGTCCCTTCTCTTACAGAGACTGTCGTTTGTGGATGTGGCAACAGGATGGCTCGGACAAGGACTGGGAGTTGCATGTGGAATGGCATATACTGGCAAGTACTTCGACAGGGCCAGGTGAGGTTCTTCCCCAGAAGCCATTTAACTGCCAGGGTCCTAAACCTCTCTTGTCTTGCTCCAGCTACCGGGTGTTCTGCCTCATGAGTGATGGCGAGTCCTCAGAAGGCTCTGTCTGGGAGGCAATGGCCTTTGCTTCCTACTACAGTCTGGACAATCTTGTGGCAATCTTTGATGTGAACCGCCTGGGACACAGTGGTGCATTGCCCGCCGAGCACTGCATAAACATCTATCAGAGGCGCTGCGAAGCCTTTGGGTAACTGTATTCTCTTGTGCTTGATTTCCATTTCTTGTAACCCAGCCTGCTCCTCTGTTGGCAGGTGGAACACTTATGTGGTGGACGGCCGGGACGTGGAGGCACTGTGCCAGGTATTCTGGCAGGCTTCTCAGGTGAAGCACAAGCCCACTGCTGTGGTGGCCAAGACCTTCAAGGGCCGGGGCACCCCAAGTAAGCAAGCACTTTCCTCCTGCTCCTGGTTGGGAATGGATGTCTTTTGTTTGTTTCATTACAGGTATTGAGGATGCAGAAAGTTGGCATGCAAAGCCAATGCCGAGAGAAAGAGCAGATGCCATTATCAAATTAATTGAGAGCCAGATACAGACCAGCAGGAATCTTGACCCACAGCCCCCCATTGAGGACTCACCTGAAGTCAACATCACAGATGTAAGGATGACCTCTCCACCTGATTACAGAGTTGGTGACAAGGTAGGCAGAAAGGTGGATAATTGAATAAATCAAACTCTACCACCTGATTGTCTCTGTCTTCTAGATAGCTACTCGGAAAGCATGCGGTCTGGCTCTGGCTAAGCTGGGCTACGCGAACAACAGAGTCGTTGTGCTGGATGGTGACACCAGGTACTCTACTTTCTCTGAGATATTCAACAAGGAGTACCCTGAGCGCTTCATCGAGTGCTTTATGGCTGAACAAAACATGGTGAGTGTGTAGTGTCTCTCAGGGCTTCTTAGGGATGTTCTGATTCATGTTCTCTGTGCTGCAGGTGAGCGTGGCTCTGGGCTGTGCCTCCCGTGGACGGACCATTGCTTTTGCTAGCACCTTTGCTGCCTTTCTGACTCGAGCATTTGATCACATCCGGATAGGAGGCCTCGCTGAGAGCAACATCAACATTATTGGTTCCCACTGTGGGGTATCTGTTGGTAAGGGTTCTAAATGCCATCATCTTGGTAGCCTCCTGTTTTCATCGGGCTCTGGTTCTCTCAGGTGACGATGGTGCTTCCCAGATGGCCCTGGAGGATATAGCCATGTTCCGAACCATTCCCAAGTGCACGATCTTCTACCCAACTGATGCCGTCTCCACGGAGCATGCTGTTGCTCTGGCAGCCAATGCCAAGGTATTTTTAAGGGGACACTAGTTTCAGACAGATTTTCTAAACCATGGCTCCATTTATGCCCTAGGGGATGTGCTTCATTCGGACCACCCGACCAGAAACTATGGTTATTTACACCCCACAAGAACGCTTTGAGATCGGACAGGCCAAGGTAAGGGCTTACGCGCTCCTGCGTTATTCAGTCACGGCATTCTGTTTTGCTGGCACTATACCAGGTCCTCCGCCACTGTGTCAGTGACAAGGTCACAGTTATTGGAGCTGGAATTACTGTGTATGAAGCCTTAGCAGCTGCTGATGAGCTTTCGAAACAAGGTCAGTTGGTTGAGTATGAGCATTGAAGTTCACTTGTACCAAGCTGGTTTTTGCTGTTCTGCAGATATTTTTATCCGTGTCATCGACCTGTTTACCATTAAACCTCTGGATGTCGCCACCATCGTCTCCAGTGCAAAAGCCACAGAGGGCCGGATCATTACAGTGGAGGATCACTACCCGCAAGGTGTGTGTGGGCATTGAGAATGCTTTGGAAGGCACAAAAGGGCCTAACATCCTTGTTTCCCCAGGTGGCATCGGGGAAGCTGTCTGCGCAGCCGTCTCCATGGATCCTGACATTCAGGTTCATTCGCTGGCAGTGTCGGGAGTGCCCCAGAGTGGGAAGTCCGAGGAATTGCTGGATATGTATGGAATTAGTGCCAGACATATCATAGTGGCCGTGAAATGCATGTTGCTGAACTAAAATAGCTGTTAGCTTTGGTCTTTTGGCCTCTTTACCCTGTGTTTATGTTTGTTCCAAAACCATCATTTAAATCTCTACTGTCACATTTTGTTTCTTAAAAGCAAAGCCAGCTAACACCTTCATTCATCCCTAGTTCGGAAATTCAAGCTAACTACTTACCCTTTAAACTGTCACTGCATATGCAAGTACCGCTCTAATTTTTGGATCATTAAAGGGAGTTACACAACTTTTAAGTGAAAAAAATAGGTAACAAAACAACCACCTGATAGTAAGTTTTCTGATAAGACTATAGATAAGTGGTAGAGGTAATCAATTCTTCCGAAGTGTTTCCTTCGTGAATAACTGGTAGAGGTAATAGTTTTTTCAATGTATTTCCTTCATGAGTAAAGAAAATGTGGATTGAAGTATAGATTCCAGTAGCCTAGTTTCCACAGCACGATAACACCATGACGCCTACTGCTGTTCCCACCTTGGGATTCTGTGTGCTGCCATCCCACCTGCAGCTGCCCTGGAATTCCCTTCGCTGTTTGCCTTCATCTCCCTCCACGTTTGAGAGGCTGTCAGGCAGCAGCGAAAGCTTGTTAGGATGTCCTGTGCTGCTTGTGATGAGAGCCTCCACACTGTACTGTTCAAGTCAATGTTAATAAAGCATTTCAAAACCAGCTGCTTTATTCAGCACGTGCCTTCTGTGTGA